AGGCATCGCTGACAAGGGTGAGCACTTAGAATCTCAGAGCTGGCAGGACTGTGTCCATCTTTAATCCCTTCAGGTACCAGCGAGGCTCAGAGAGGGCAGGGCACCTAGCCAAGCACACACAGCCAGTCGGTTGTGGAGCCCAGAGTATGCTTCAGACACCCAGACCCCTAATCCAGGGAGCTTTTCATGACATCACACTGCTGGTTGCTTAAAAATGGGATTGGATCCAAACGTACTGATGCGTAAAAGTGTCCAAGATCAGTTACACAGTTAAAAGTCTTTGGCCAATCCTACTGTTTTATGTAATCACATTTGTGTGAAATAACCCTACTAACCCATGTAATTGTATACACGAAAATAATAAACCTGGGGGCATGTACTTAGATTTATTAAGAGTAGTGGTTGAGGGACTTTCACTATGTATTTTTAAATGTCCTCTAATATTTAGATATTTTGACAAAAAGCTCAAACTACTTTTGAACAAGGGAAACAATAAAGAGGAACATGGGGTGGACCGGGCAACAGAGACAGCCCCTCCCTGCCACTTGCCCCACACAGCAAGCTGGGATTTCTGATTTGGATCTCTTCCTCGGATAGGGGATTTCTGGGGAAACCAGGAGTTTTGGCTCCATGGGTCTCCAGGGTTTGAGGAGTAAGAGCCACTTTCTTTTCCCTCTTCACCCCGCCCCTCTCCTGCCCCTTCAGCCCTGGGCAGGGGGACTAGAAGTGGGGCTGGGCAGGATCGGGAGGGCAGGCGGGCCAGACAGCGCCCCGCGGCCTGTCCATGAGCGGCCCATGCATTATGGAAGACGCGCGCTGGGCTCGCTCCCTGGTCCTTAAATGACAGCAAATGAGGTAAAGCCAGGAGGGTGGGGACGGAAGTGGGGTGGGAGGGGGGCAGAAGGAAGCCATCTCCAGGGCCCCCGAGCGTTGGCTGAGGACCAGAGCCAGCCAGTGAGCGGAGCCTGGGAGAGGGAGGAGCACATCTTGATGCAGAGATGCTGCAGTGGCTCCGGGCGCGCTCACACACACGCGCCCTCACCCGCCACCGCCGCCGCGGCCGCCGCCGCACCCGGACAGCGAGCGGCTGAGGCCGCCAGGGCCCAAAGGACAGCGGCCCAGACAGGGGCTGGCGGCCCGGCCGGCCCCGGCTCACCGACTCGGGCAGCATCCACCTGCCCCAGCCAACACCCTTCTCTCGCCCCAGGTAGGTGCCAACCGCTTTTGTCTCCTCCAACCCTCAGAGCCCTCCTTTCTGTCTGCCTCCCCAGGTCCTTTCTCAGCCTCCAGCTGGGCTGTCCCCAAGCTGAGCTGAGGCTCTTCTCCTCCGATCCCCACCTCTGCCCGGACATCCACCATGGGGACAGCCACCAGGAGGAAGCCACACCTGCTGCTGGTAGCTGCTGTGGCCCTTGTCTCCTCTTCAGGTAAGAGGGCTCATCTGGGCTTTGAAGCCTAGGGAGGTGAACTCATATTCTTTTCATTTCACAGGTGAAGATACTGAGGCTCAGAAGAGTTCTATAACTTTCCCAAGGTCCCACAGCTAGTAGAGGGCCAGCCTAGTCCCCAGGCCCAGGCCTCGTTGGTCCACACTGCCCCAGTAAGGGTATTAGGCTCCAGGGACACACATCCTCTCTGCATGTTTGTGGCTGGCGACGTCTCATGCACCTCACACCCCACAGATCAGTTCTTCTGTAAGGGTCCCTTGAAAGCCCCCTGGGAGGTATCTGAGGCATCTGGTGGTGTCATCACCTGCAGCTTGGAGTTCAGCCCTGGGATCCCAAACCACCTTCGGGCCTGTCTTTGAAGACCAGCCCCTCAGTGTGCTATTCCCAGAGGAGTCCACGGAGGAGCAGGTGTTGCTGGCATGCCGCGCCCGGGCCAGCCCTCCAGCCACCTATCGGTAAGGCCTCTGCAGTGGGTGCTGGGAGGCCCCAGAGGTCCCCTTCCTCTGTCCCCTGCTGCAGGTGGAAGATGAATGGTACCGAGATGAAGCTGGAGCCAGGTTCCCGTCACCAGCTGGTGGGGGGCAACCTGGTCATCATGAACCCCACCAAGGCACAGGATGCCGGGGTCTACCAGTGCCTGGCCTCCAACCCAGTGGGCACCGTTGTCAGCAGGGAGGCCATCCTCCGCTTCGGCTGTGAGACCCGCGGGGGACCAAGACACTTTGGGACAGTGCCTGAGCCCCTGGTCTCTGCCTCCAGTTCTGCAGGAATTCTCCAAGGAGGAGCGAGACCCAGTGAAAGCTCATGAAGGCTGGGGGGTGATGTTGCCCTGTAACCCACCTGCCCACTACCCAGGTGAGTCCAGACCTGGGGCCAGGGTTAGAGAGCCCCTGGTTTCCTCAAACTCCTCACATCCTAGGCTTGTCCTACCGCTGGCTCCTCAACGAGTTCCCCAACTTCATCCCGACGGACGGGCGTCACTTCGTGTCCCAGACCACAGGGAACCTGTACATTGCCCGAACCAATGCCTCAGACCTGGGCAACTACTCCTGTTTGGCCACCAGCCACATGGACTTCTCCACCAAGAGCGTCTTCAGCAAGTTTGCTCAGCTCAACCTGGCTGCTGAAGGTCAGGCTTGGCCAGGCGTGGCTGGAGGGAGGTGCATCTGATTTGTAAAACCCTCTCTCCCCAGATACCCGGCTCTTTGCACCCAGCATCAAGGCCCGGTTCCCAGCAGAGACCTATGCACTGGTGGGGCAGCAGGTCACCCTGGAGTGCTTCGCCTTTGGGAAGTGAGTGTGAAGAGGGAGGGGAAGCAGAGCACCCCACACCCTCTGGCTTTGTCTCTCCTGCCAGCCCTGTCCCCCGGATCAAGTGGCGCAAAGTGGACGGCTCCCTGTCCCCGCAGTGGACCACAGCTGAGCCCACCCTGCAGATCCCCAGCGTCAGCTTTGAGGATGAGGGCACCTACGAGTGTGAGGCGGAGAACTCCAAGGGCCGAGACACCGTGCAGGGCCGCATCATCGTGCAGGGTACAGAGCCAGGGACACCTTCTCCGCCCCTCCATGCCAGGTTTTCTTTTCCGGGCTCCCACAGCTCAGCCTGAGTGGCTAAAAGTGATCTCGGACACAGAGGCTGACATTGGCTCCAACCTGCGTTGGGGCTGTGCAGCCGCCGGCAAGCCCCGGCCTACAGTGCGCTGGCTGCGGAACGGGGAGCCTCTGGCCTCCCAGGTAGGAGACATGGGGCTTCCCCCGACACATCAGATCCCCCTGGGCTCTGGGCTCTTCTGCACAGAACCGGGTGGAGGTGTTGGCTGGGGACCTGCGGTTCTCCAAGCTGAGCCTGGAAGACTCGGGCATGTACCAGTGTGTGGCAGAGAATAAGCACGGTACCATCTACGCCAGCGCCGAGCTAGCCGTGCAAGGTAAGGGGCCCAGGGAGGCAGGGGACATCCCACTTTTCTCTGTGGCTCTCCCCTTTCCTTCTAGCACTCGCCCCTGACTTCAGGCTGAATCCCGTGAGGCGTCTGATCCCCGCGGCCCGCGGGGGAGAGATCCTTATCCCCTGCCAGCCCCGGGCAGCTCCAAAGGCCGTGGTGCTCTGGAGCAAAGGCACGGAGATTTTGGTCAACAGCAGCAGGTACCACCCACACCCCACCCTGCACAGTTCCTAGTTGGCCACATCTGCCTTGTCCTTGCCACAGAGTGACTGTAACTCCAGATGGCACCTTGATCATAAGAAACATCAGCCGGTCAGATGAAGGCAAATACACCTGCTTTGCTGAGAACTTCATGGGCAAAGCCAACAGCACTGGAATCCTATCTGTGCGAGGTGAGGGCTGCCATGTGGGTAGGCCGGGGGCTCATCCACCCAAGGGCCTTGTTTTTCTTGGCAGATGCAACCAAAATCACTCTAGCCCCCTCAAGTGCCGACATCAACTTGGGTGACAACCTGACCCTACAGTGCCATGCCTCCCACGACCCCACCATGGACCTCACCTTCACCTGGACCCTGGACGACTTCCCCATCGACTTTGATAAGCCTGGAGGGCACTACCGGAGAACTAATGTGGTGAGACCTAGGGCCAGAGCCCCATGGCTTCTGACCTGCTGCCCCTAACTGTCCCCGTGTGCAGAAGGAGACCATTGGGGATCTGACCATCCTGAACGCCCAGCTGCGCCATGGGGGGAAGTACACGTGCATGGCCCAGACGGTGGTGGACAGCGCGTCCAAGGAGGCCACAGTCCTGGTCCGAGGTGAGGGGTTTCCCACCTCTACCCCTACCCCACTGACCCACTGTGCTCTGACCTCTTGGTGCAGGTCCGCCAGGTCCCCCAGGAGGTGTGGTGGTGAGGGACATTGGCGACACCACCATCCAGCTCAGCTGGAGCCGTGGCTTCGACAACCACAGCCCCATCGCTAAGTACACCCTGCAAGCTCGCACTCCACCTGCAGGGAAGTGGAAGCAGGTTCGGACCAGTAAGTGTGAGCCCCACCTGGGTCAGTGCTGATGCTGGAATATGGACTCCCTGGTGCCTTGCAGATCCTGCAAACATCGAGGGCAATGCCGAGACTGCACAGGTGCTGGGCCTCACCCCCTGGATGGACTATGAGTTCCGGGTCATAGCCAGCAACATTCTGGGCACTGGGGAGCCTAGTGGGCCCTCCAGCAAAATCCGGACCAGGGAAGCAGGTGAGAGTCCTGTGTGTCCCAAAAAGCTATCAAAGCCATATCGGTGTCCCTTGGCCCTTGACAGCCCCCTCGGTGGCACCCTCAGGACTCAGCGGAGGAGGTGGAGCCCCCGGAGAGCTCATCGTCAACTGGACGGTAAGCTGCAAGGGTCAGATGTCCTCCTCCTCACCCTCGCCCATGCCATGCTCTTGCCCCTCAGCCCATGTCACGGGAGTACCAGAACGGAGACGGCTTCGGCTACCTGCTGTCCTTCCGCAGGCAGGGCAGCACTCACTGGCAGACCGCCCGGGTGCCTGGCGCCGATGCCCAGTACTTTGTCTACAGCAACGAGAGCGTCCGGCCCTACACGCCCTTTGAGGTCAAGATCCGCAGCTACAACCGCCGCGGGGATGGGCCCGAGAGCCTCACTGCACTCGTGTACTCAGCTGAGGAAGGTGGGCTGCCCCTGGGCCCCCTGCTCGTCCCTGGAATCCAAACCCATTCTGTATTGGTCCCCAGAGCCCAGGGTGGCCCCTACCAAGGTGTGGGCCAAAGGGGTCTCATCCTCAGAGATGAACGTGACCTGGGAACCCGTGCAGCAGGACATGAATGGTATCCTCCTGGGGTATGAGGTGAGCACCAACCTGGGACTTGGGAGAGGAAGTACTACCCCTTGGGTACCCCCGCCTCCTTCAGATCCGCTACTGGAAAGCTGGGGACAAAGAAGCAGCTGCGGACCGAGTGAGGACAGCAGGGCTGGACACCAGTGCCCGAGTCAGCGGCCTGCATCCCAACACCAAGTACCATGTGACCGTGAGGGCCTACAACCGGGCTGGCACTGGGCCTGCCAGCCCTTCTGCCAACGCCACGACCATGAAGCCCCGTGAGTCTGTCTGCCTGGGGTGGGGGTAGGGCTGGACATCTCTCCAATTCTTCCTCTCTGGCAGCTCCGCGGCGACCTCCTGGCAACATCTCCTGGACTTTCTCAAGCTCTAGTCTTAGCATTAAGTGGGACCCTGTGGTCCCTTTCCGAAATGAGTCTGCAGTCACCGGCTATAAGGTGAGGAAGCAATCAGCTAGGCCCAGAATGGGGGAAACTCCACCTGGAAACCTCCTTCCCACAGATGCTGTACCAGAATGACTTACACCTGACTCCCACGCTCCACCTCACCGGCAAGAACTGGATAGAAATCCCAGTGCCTGAAGACATTGGCCATGCCCTGGTACAAATTCGGACCACAGGGCCCGGAGGGGATGGGATCCCTGCAGAAGTCCACATCGTGAGGAATGGAGGTGCTGCTCCTCCCCTACCCTTATCCCCTCGAGAGATTCAGGATCCACCCAGATACCTGAGAGGATCATTCCCACCCAGGCCAACTCCAATCTCTACCCGCAAAGGAAAGTGGAAGGCAGGCAGGAACCAAGTGCAAAGTAGTCTTAGAACTGCCTCGCCGCCACCTTTCTACCCAGCCCCCAGAACATCCCCGAGGGCCAGGGAAGGGCGCAGGGTGCAGGGGGAGGCTGAGGACCAACCAGCAATAGCAAACGGCCTACAAAGCACCGTAGGAGTCGGACTGAGAAGACCACCCAGCCGTCCGCTCCCAGGCCTGCAGCTGGCCCTGTGAGTCTCCTTAGGAAAGGTCTCAATCTTGCGGCCCAGCTGACTCAGCTTGTGCTGGTTTCAGGCACAAGCATGATGGTGGAGAACATGGCAGTCCGCCCAGCACCACACCCTGGCACCGTCATTTCCCACTCCGTGGCGATGCTGATCCTCATAGGCTCCCTGGAGCTCTGATCCTGGAACCCCTCCCTCTGCGCCGCAGCTGGACGCCACCTCCGACGGACACAGCCAGCCCCTTCCTGCTGCCAAGGTGGCCTGACACTGTGCCAGAGAGTGGCTGGTTTTAAATACCTACTTTAAACAGTGCCCTTTTTGTAGGAGGTAGGATATTTTATATTCTGCCGCAGGATAGAACCCACGCAAGGATTTTCTTTAAATTGAGAGGCACCAGGCAGTAACTTCCATGATGACACTGACGCCTATACCTGAGCTCTAGGCTGCCTGGAGGGAAGGAACAGGCCCATGGGAAGAAGGGGGTTTTAAAAACATGTCTTCAACTCAGCAGAGATGGCCCTCTGGGACCCTATACGGACTCCGCCACTTGAGAGCAGTCCTAGGCCCGGCAGGAACACCAGACATGAACAGGTTGAAGAACTGGAGCGAAGTGCACACCTCACCATCCTTCAGTCTAAGGAAGAAGGGCAAGCCCTGGGACCAAGAGCTCTCCCGCCTTCTCCCTCGAGCAGCAGCAAGGACCCTGACGCTGTCCCCGATAACTCCCTAGGGGCTCCTGCCTGCCCAAGCGGCTGAGAACCAGCGCCCCGATGCCTGAGGCTGGGAGCCTGAGCCCCTTCAGCTTTGAGGGGGGTGATACTCCAGGCTGTTTGGGGTGGGAGCCAAAAAGAGTTGAGAGGCCAGGGCCCTTGGTGGAAAGGGGCACCAGCCTTGGTCTGAGATAGTCACAACCCAGGTGACGATGCCCTCTCAGCCAACACTGCCAACCTGACCCTGTCATCCCGATTGACAGCGCCACTTCAGGTGGCTGGGTGACTAAAGGGCTTGTCTTGGTGGGGTCTCCCACCCCTCCAAGACCCATTCTGCACAGTCCCTCCAGGGTTTGGGCAGGAGATGGCCAATCATGCGCCCACCTCTCCAGTGCTGCCTGCAGTCAGCTCGGCCTCCCCGACCTGCAGCCCCAGACTCTGCTCTCCCAGCACTGACTCACTCCTGCCTGGGAGGGGAATGCAGCATTCATGCTGTGTGTCCTGGTATTGGGAGGTTTCTGGGAAGGGCAGAGGATAAATGTGGCCCTGCCTGCTCCCAGGTATACCTAGGACCACCTGGCCAGATCCGCTCCCAGACGGCCTTGGACTGCTTGCATTTCCCCGGAGAAAAAGGGGTTAATAAATGGGCCATCCTTTCCTGAGCTCTGGGTATACTACCAGTCACAGAACGTCAGAGCTGGAAGAAGCCTTAGAGCTCAACTTCTTCAAGCCCCTCACTTTACAGATGAGGAAATGGAGGTGGTCCAGAGAGGGTCTGGGATTCCCAAGGTCACACAGCCCAGAAGAGATGGGGCTGGGTTAAGAACTCGAGTCTTCCACCTTTCTGTTCAAGGCTGTTTGTCTACCCAGAGGAAGGAGGCACTGCTGAATGGCTATGGCCTGGCTAAGAAGGTGATTAGTCAGTAGGGTGTGAAAATTCTACTTCAAGGGGTTCGGATTGGTGATCATGGGGATTGGCATGGCTGGGTTCCCGTCCAAGGTGTGGGCAGAGCTTCTACCAAACTTCAACATGGAGGGCTGACTTGAAGCTCCCTGTCCCCCTCACTCTTGCCCCAAGAAAAGAGGCCAAAGCAAGAGCAGATTCCCTAGGCAAGAGCAGCAGCACAACTAGGAAACCCCAAAGCCCATGCTCCGACAGGTGGCCCTTCACAGGGGGCAGCGGGACAGGCATCTTGAAGGGCATATGTCCTCGGAAGCTCCGAGCCTGTTTTCTGTAGTTTATAGTTAGAGCTCTATTTTGTTATGGTTTTTTAAACTTTTAAGTCCTGCTCTATTTTCCTGGGCAGGTTTATGTTGATGTTTACCCACTACAATTTTTTAAAAATATAAGCTCACATGCCTTTTCCCTGCCACAGCCAAACCCCCACTGCACCCTACCCACCCACCCCTAGCCCAGGTCAGCTTTCCTGGAGCTGGCTAATGAAAGCCTCCTCACCTCTTCCCAACCCTTACAAGCAAGGGTGCTAGGGGCTCAGCTATACGACCATTCTCCCTGACAGGGAGTCCAAACTTGGCCTAGCATCCCTCCTGGCCCCCCTCTGGCCACGACTTGGCCTGTGCCTGGTTCTCTATCAGAAAGGGGATGCTGAACAAAACCTCCTTCCAAGTTTTATCCAATTCGTTCCTCATTGCCTCGGGCTGCGTCAGGGGAAGCAGGGGACAGGTGTCCAGTTGCTGGGCCGAGGGAGGAGCTGGTTTGGCATAGGACCTAACCAGTGAAGCTAGAGGCTACAGCCACTAAACTTGCTTCAGGCCAACGATAGTTACTCACAAGTAAGTACCTTAATGCTAATGAGGTCCACTAAAAAGGGGAGGAAGGCAGACCTCCTGGGAGACCCACGAAGGGTTTTTAGCCAGGGAAAACTGAGCCCCAGGAAAACCTAACCACTGGGCAGGCAGAATTTGTTTGAGGGATAGAACGACAACAAAATAAATGTTCCTGCAGCCTGAGATTTCAGGTAGAGTACTGACTAAGGTTTAATAAGACAATAGGTGACCTGAGGACATGCAAGCTTGTAAAATGCAACAGCCTCCTGCTAGAGTGACTTGTACATGAGCTTGCTTGCAGAAGACTAGATTAGATGTTTCTCAGGATCCCCTCCTGCGCAGGGGTTCTCTGATTTTCGTGTTCTCTGCCCAGATGGGCTGGGGGAGTTGAGAGTGTGCTTATTTTCACTGCGATCATGAGACCACAGTTCTGGGTTATCTCCTCTCATACATCAAGCCCCAGAGGAGGCGGCAAGAGGAACAGCCACAAACAAGTACTTTACCCCACAGCTTAGTGGCCAGTAAACACCCTGGGGACTAGGAAAAGGAACCAACTGTAGGCACCTCTCCAGGGCCTAGGGAGACAAGTGTCCTCTCTTCTGCATACATTTGGGCTCCCCTTACAGAGCCCTTTGCCCTGGCTCTCTGGTCCTTGTTGCTCTAACAGTCCAGATGTACACCCAGCCTCAGGGGGAAGGCAGCTCTCTCCAGACAGAGTCTCAGGGCCCAGCAAGGTCAGGTTATCTGCTTTCATTCAGGGCAACAAATGATACAAATGGTGCCAGGGAGTGGCAAGGCCATGGGGGTAGGTGGGGGTGTCTTTTTCTTTTCATAAAGTAACAACAGACGAGACTGAGGTTAAACATCAGAAAAAAACCTCTGGAATGACCTTCCTCATTCCAGGAGGCCCTGGAATAAGGAAGAGGCTTCTTTCTGAGGGAGCTTTGAGGAATTTTGACAGCTGTTGACATGGGATTTGGGAAAGGTGAAGCTGTGACTGGAGGGGCAGGAGATGGTCCAAGTGTCCATCCAGAGATGAGACTCTTAGAATCAAAGTGTTCAGCCCAGGAAGTCTTGGAGATCCCACCTTCTGTGGCCCTGCACCTTATGGGAAGCCATTAAGGGGGCTCATCTAGGAATTCTGGTTACAGCCCAGTGCTCATCCCAGCGTATGCTGCCTCTTTAGGGCAGCCCCAAGGGCCAGCCAGCCTGTACTCTGGGCAAGAGCCCAAAATGGCTAGGAATGTTTGACTCCCTTAATCTCTTCCCCAGCTACAGAGGAATCTTTTCTCTGCCTGGTCTCAGAATGGGACTGCCAACTGGCTCATTGGTGGGAGACACAGTATCCTCAAACCTGTGGCCACTGGCATGACAGTGGTGCTCTGTCTCCCTGGGTGACACCCACCCTAGGCTTCCTCCTGGATGTGATGGGGATTGCCAGAGAGGCTCTTAGCATAAAAGGCATTAGGTGGGCATTTTTCTGTGTGCCCCCAAAAAGCTCCATGGAAACAGGCACCTGGTAGCTGCGGAACACCCGTGGACTTGTGTATATGGTCATAGGCTTTGGGAAGACAGGACGTAAAGGAAAATGAGAGAAACAAAATGGGTCAGATAGCTTTGGCCACAGCCCCAGGCAGCCTTTGGGGCCTATGACACTTAGTGCCCTTAGATGGGATACATCTTGCCTCGGCCCCAAGACTCCTCCAACTTACCCGTCCCATCCAGGGCCTGCACAGCTTAGAGAGGCTCACAGCTTGGCAAATGCTAGGGCTTCATCAGACCACTGACTTGACTCAGTGTTTGTTAAAATGGAACCACTCCCGTTGGCCTACTGTTTCTCTCCTGTACTTCTTGTAATGATAGTTATTTATTGACTCTGGTAGCAGGCAGTTCTTAAATAAAGATGGTTTCTCAACCTGTTGGGGAAGCTGGCACGAGCTGTGGGTGTTATCATCAGGCTAAAGCATACCTCCTTGTCCTGTTCTTCACTCCAGAGGCTTTTATCCAAGAATTTCTTTACCCCCCACACAGTGAAATATAAGTAAGTTACAACATACAGTCTATATTGCTTCATCCAGTCCCAGGAGGAGGGAAAAATTAGGCCAAGATCTTAAGGCAGGTCCAAGCAGAGCACAGGCAGGCATTTGGCTAGAATCAGTTGGCTTTACCTAATACAGTGGCAGTAAACAATGCTTATGTGATGGTACTGCTTCAAGGTGGCCTGATTTTTAAGACATC